CCACCTGCCTTGGCCTCCCAAAGTGCTGGGATTACAGGCGTGAGCCACGCGCCCAGGCCAGTACAGCTTCTTCATAAGGAGATGGACCAGGAAAGGTCCCTGCCCAGGAGGAGGTCACAGGGTGCGGGAGAGATAAATCAGTGACAGATAGCAATTGCTGGACCACATGGTAGGCTGTGTGGGACAGGCGGTCAGTGGGCTGGGCCACTGTGTGGAGGACAGCGGGGAGCATGAGCAGGGCAGGGATCTGGGGGCTTCATGGAGGAGGCGGCATCAGTGCTGGATCCTGAGGGGAAGTAGCATCTGAGTGGTGATAGGACTTGTGCAAGGGTAGACAGAGGAAAAAGCCCTTAGGTGGAGACCCGATGGGAATAGAGGCTATGGGAGGGATGTATGGGCCACCCCTGGGTGCCAGGGAGTGGGGATGCCCAGCCAGAGGGAGGGGAAGCATGGGGATGGGGCAGGATGGGAGTGGAAAATAGCATCAGCTCATGTGTCCAACTACACATGCTGCTGCCAGCGGCCAGCTGATCTCTAGGTGTTTAGGCCTAGAAGACCAACCAGCTCCAAATCACTTAAAGCCTAAACGTTCCCTGTCTCTACTAAAAATACAAACATTAGCCACGCATGGTGGCGGGCGCCTGTAATCCCAGCTACTTGGGAGGCTGAGGGAGGAGAATCGCTTGAACCTGGGAGGTGGAGGTTGCAGTGAGCAGAGATTGCCCCATTGCACTCTAGTCTGGGCGACAGAGTGAGACACACAGACACACACACACACACACACACACACACACACACACACACACACACACACACACACGCCTAAACATTCAAGGCCAGGATGCTTGACAGATGTTGATTCATAAAAATGACAAAAAGCACAAAATCCAAAATCTCGTATAAGCTCAGTGGCTGTGGCAGCGAGGTTGAAGAGCAAAGGCAGGCCGGGCACCTGGCTGATGATGTGTGGACCCGTTGCACAGCAGGGCCCCGCAGTGCGGTGTGGGTGTGGGTGGGCCAGTCTCTGCCGCTCACCCTATTCCAGGGACACAGTCTGCTTGGCTCTTCTGGACTGAGCCATCCTCATCACCGAGATCCTCCCTGAATTCAGCCCACGACAGCCACCCCGGCCGTTTTCCTTGTTCTGTGTGGGGAGGGAGGCAGCGCGGTGGTTATCAACCTCACCCTGCAGAGGAGGCACCTGAGGCCCAGAGACGAGGAGGGATGGGTCTAACCCAGAACCACAGATGGCTCTGAGCCGGGGGCCTGTCCACCCTCCCAGGCCGACGTCAGTGGCCGCAGGACTGCCTGGGCCCTGCTAGGCCTGCTCACCTCTGAGGCCTCTGGGGTGAGAGGTTCAGTCCTGGAAACACTTCAGTTCTAGGGGGCTGGGGGCAGCAGCAAGTTGGAGTTTTGGGGTACCCTGCTTCACAGGGCCCTTGGCAAGGAGGGCAGGTGGGGTCTAAGGACAAGCAGTCCTTACTTTGGGAGTCAACCCCGGCGTGGTGGCTGCTGCAGGTTGCACACTGGGCCACAGAGGATCCAGCAAGGATGAAGAAATGGAGCAGCACAGACTTGGGGGCAGCTGCGGACCCACTCCAAAAGGACACCTGCCCAGACCCCCTGGATGGAGACCCTAACTCCAGGCCACCTCCAGCCAAGCCCCAGCTCTCCACGGCCAAGAGCCGCACCCGGCTCTTTGGGAAGGGTGACTCGGAGGAGGCTTTCCCGGTGGATTGCCCTCACGAGGAAGGTGAGCTGGACTCCTGCCCGACCATCACAGTCAGCCCTGTTATCACCATCCAGAGGCCAGGAGACGGCCCCACCGGTGCCAGGTAAGTCCGCGTCTGGAGCCCCCCTCCCTGCTGGTATGAGACGAGCGTGTTTTCTGGCCCACAGGCTGCTGTCCCAGGACTCTGTCGCCGCCAGCACCGAGAAGACCCTCAGGCTCTATGATCGCAGGAGTATCTTTGAAGCCGTTGCTCAGAATAACTGCCAGGATCTGGAGAGCCTGCTGCTCTTCCTGCAGAAGAGCAAGAAGCACCTCACAGACAACGAGTTCAAAGGTGGCCCCAGCGCTGGGCTCGGGGAGGGCCCCGGCCTGCCCTGACCCTCCCTTATGTCTTTCAGACCCTGAGACAGGGAAGACCTGTCTGCTGAAAGCCATGCTCAACCTGCACGACGGACAGAACACCACCATCCCCCTGCTCCTGGAGATCGCGCGGCAAACGGACAGCCTGAAGGAGCTTGTCAACGCCAGCTACACGGACAGCTACTACAAGGGTGAGGAGGGCGGCGGGGCCGGGCATGGCTCAACCACGAAGCCAACCGTGCGCGTCCTCTGTAGGCCAGACAGCACTGCACATCGCCATCGAGAGACGCAACATGGCCCTGGTGACCCTCCTGGTGGAGAACGGAGCAGACGTCCAGGCTGCGGCCCATGGGGACTTCTTTAAGAAAACCAAAGGGCGGCCTGGATTCTACTTCGGTAGGGAGACAGTGTGGCAGACCCTGATCTTTCTGAGGCCCACCTGGGCCCTGTGTTCATGCAGGTGAACTGCCCCTGTCCCTGGCCGCGTGCACCAACCAGCTGGGCATCGTGAAGTTCCTGCTGCAGAACTCCTGGCAGACGGCCGACATCAGCGCCAGGGACTCGGTGGGCAACACGGTGCTGCACGCCCTGGTGGAGGTGGCCGACAACACGGCCGACAACACGAAGTTTGTGACGAGCATGTACAATGAGATTCTGATGCTGGGGGCCAAACTGCACCCGACGCTGAAGCTGGAGGAGCTCACCAACAAGAAGGGAATGACGCCGCTGGCTCTGGCAGCTGGGACCGGGAAGATCGGGGTAAGAGGGGGCTTCGGCTCAGGCTGGTGCGGGCCTCTGACGGGCTCTTGCTCCCCGGGGGCAGGTCTTGGCCTATATTCTCCAGCGGGAGATCCAGGAGCCCGAGTGCAGGCACCTGTCCAGGAAGTTCACCGAGTGGGCCTACGGGCCCGTGCACTCCTCGCTGTACGACCTGTCCTGCATCGACACCTGCGAGAAGAACTCGGTGCTGGAGGTGATCGCCTACAGCAGCAGCGAGACCCCTGTGAGTGGCTGGGGCACAGCCAGGGAGGGCCTGAGGGAACCTCACTTCTCTCCCCACCCCCTAGAATCGCCACGACATGCTCTTGGTGGAGCCGCTGAACCGACTCCTGCAGGACAAGTGGGACAGATTCGTCAAGCGCATCTTCTACTTCAACTTCCTGGTCTACTGCCTGTACATGATCATCTTCACCATGGCTGCCTACTACAGGCCCGTGGATGGCTTGGTGCGGCCAGAGGCTCAGGCCTCGTGGGCGAGAATGGAGTTACCAACTTCTCTGCATCTCACAGCCTCCCTTTAAGATGGAAAAAACTGGAGACTATTTCCGAGTTACTGGAGAGATCCTGTCTGTGTTAGGAGGAGTCTACTTCTTTTTCCGAGGGGTAAGCGTTCCTTCCCACATTGTGAGTTTCCACCTGGGATCTTACTCTCTCTGTTTACCTGCAGATTCAGTATTTCCTGCAGAGGCGGCCGTCGATGAAGACCCTGTTTGTGGACAGCTACAGTGAGATGCTTTTGTAAGTGACACTTTGACTCATTCCCAGTCCAGGTAGACGGAGCTTTCTGCCCCTCCACCCGCAGCTTTCTGCAGTCACTGTTCATGCTGGCCACCGTGGTGCTGTACTTCAGCCACCTCAAGGAGTATGTGGCTTCCATGGTATTCTCCCTGGCCTTGGGCTGGACCAACATGCTCTACTACACCCGCGGTTTCCAGCAGATGGGCATCTATGCCGTCATGATAGAGAAGGTGGGTTCCCTGGGCCCCAGTGGGTCTCCTCACTCGGCTCTGATGAGCCTGCTGTCTCCTGCAGATGATCCTGAGAGACCTGTGCCGTTTCATGTTTGTCTACATCGTCTTCTTGTTCGGGTTTTCCACAGGTAATGAGCTTGGTCAGCGCTGGGGGAGGGCACAGTGGCACCCCGCCCTCCCTGTGCCCTGTAGCGGTGGTGACGCTGATTGAAGACGGGAAGAATGACTCCCTGCCGTCTGAGTCCACGTCGCACAGGTGGCGGGGGCCTGCCTGCAGGCCCCCCGATAGCTCCTACAACAGCCTGTACTCCACCTGCCTGGAGCTGTTCAAGTTCACCATCGGCATGGGCGACCTGGAGTTCACTGAGAACTATGACTTCAAGGCTGTCTTCATCATCCTGCTGCTGGCCTATGTAATTCTCACCTACATCCTCCTGCTCAACATGCTCATCGCCCTCATGGGTGAGACTGTCAACAAGATCGCACAGGAGAGCAAGAACATCTGGAAGCTGCAGGTGGGTGGGTGGAGTTGGGGGGTGGTGAGTGGTCAGCTCCTCTGCCCTTGGTGTCTTCCTGCAGAGAGCCATCACCATCCTGGACACGGAGAAGAGCTTCCTTAAGTGCATGAGGAAGGCCTTCCGCTCAGGCAAGCTGCTGCAGGTGGGGTACACACCTGATGGCAAGGACGACTACCGGTGGTGCTTCAGGTAATGCCCAGGCTCCACCTGAATCAGGGCTTCTCTCAGGCTCTCCCGACCCCTTACCCTGCAGGGTGGACGAGGTGAACTGGACCACCTGGAACACCAACGTGGGCATCATCAACGAAGACCCGGGCAACTGTGAGGGCGTCAAGCGCACCCTGAGCTTCTCCCTGCGGTCAAGCAGAGGTGAGGCGTGAGGGCCGGTGCTTGGCGCCTCCGCATCCAAGGTAGTAATAGTGTTACCCTTCAGTTTCAGGCAGACACTGGAAGAACTTTGCCCTGGTCCCCCTTTTAAGAGAGGCAAGTGCTCGAGATAGGCAGTCTGCTCAGCCCGAGGAAGTTTATCTGCGACAGTTTTCAGGGTCTCTGAAGCCAGAGGACGCTGAGGTCTTCAAGAGTCCTGCCGCTTCCGGGGAGAAGTGAGGACGTCACGCAGACAGCACTGTCAACACTGGGCCTTAGGAGACCCCGTTGCCACGGGGGGCTGCTGAGGGAACACCAGTGCTCTGTCAGCAGCCTGGCCTGGTCTGTGCCTGCCCAGCATGTTCCCAAATCTGTGCTGGACAAGCTGTGGGAAGCGTTCTTGGAAGCATGGGGAGTGATGTACATCCAACCGTCACTGTCCCCAAGTGAATCTCCTAACAGACTTTCAGGTTTTTACTCACTTTACTAAACAGTTTGGATGGTCAGTCTCTACTGGGACATGTTAGGCCCTTGTTTTCTTTGATTTTATTCTTTTTTTTGAGACAGAATTTCACTCTTCTCACCCAGGCTGGAATGCAGTGGCACAATTTTGGCTCCCTGCAACCTCCGCCTCCTGGATTCCAGCAATTCTCCTGCCTCGGCTTCCCAAGTAGCTGGGATTACAGGCACGTGCCACCATGTCTGGCTAATTTTTTGTATTTTTTTAATAGATATGGGGTTTCGCCATGTTGGCCAGGCTGGTCTCGAACTCCTGACCTCAGGTGATCCGCCCACCTCGGCCTCCCAAAGTGCTGGGATTACAGGTGTGAGCCTCCACACCTGGCTGTTTTCTTTGATTTTATTCTTTTTTTTTTTTTCTGTGAGACAGAGTTTCACTCTTGTTGCCCAGGCTGGAGTGCAGTGGTGTGATCTTGGCTCACTGCAACTTCTGCCTCCCGGGTTCAAGCGATTCTTCTGCTTCAGTCTCCCAAGTAGCTTGGATTACAGGTGAGCACTACCACGCCCGGCTAATTTTTGTATTTTTAATAGAGACGGGGTTTCACCATGTTGGCCAGGCTGGTCTCGAACTCTTGACCTCAGGTGATCTGCCCGCCTTGGCCTCCCAAAGTGCTGGGATTACAGGTGTGAGCCGCTGCGCTCGGCCTTCTTTGATTTTATATTATTAGGAGCAAAAGTAAATGAAGCCCAGGAAAACACCTTTGGGAACAAACTCTTCCTTTGATGGAAAATGCAGAGGCCCTTCCTCTCTGTGCCGTGCTTGCTCCTCTTACCTGCCCGGGTGGTTTGGGGGTGTTGGTGTTTCCTCCCTGGAGAAGATGGGGGAGGCTGTCCCACTCCCAGCTCTGGCAGAATCAAGCTGTTGCAGCAGTGCCTTCTTCATCCTTCCTTACGATCAATCACAGTCTCCAGAAGATCAGCTCAATTGCTGTGCAGGTTAAAACTACAGAACCACATCCCAAAGGTACCTGGTAAGAATGTTTGAAAGATCTTCCATTTCTAGGAACCCCAGTCCTGCTTCTCCGCAATGGCACATGCTTCCACTCCATCCATACTGGCATCCTCAAATAAACAGATATGTATACATATATATCGTGTCAAGTGTAAAGTTTGTGGCAGGAA